CCCTCCCTGTCTCATCTCCCTGTGTCTGGGCCAAGCCCTCTTCTCTGGCCCTTTCCCCGTTCCTCTTATCGGGGATAGAAGCATCGCCCTATCTTTAGCTGTAAAACCAAAGCCACTCAATCCTAGACGTGGTGCTTCAGCACCTCTGCCTGAGGCCGTCCTCACTGCCTGTCTCTGACCAAAATAACCCCTCTCCTCCTCAAGACCCAGGGGACACAGCCATGATTGTCGTGCTGGGTCACTCCGGTAGGGTAAACCCACACCGAGCATCAGGCCTGGCCTCCAGCATCACCAGGAGTCGCAGGGAGCCATCACCCCACGCGCCACCGCCACCCACCTGGGGAGCCAAACAAGGCCTGGCCTGCCAGGGGTGGCACTGGGAGGGTTACCTTTCAGCCCTGTTCTCCTGGGGCCAAGACCCGGGTCTGTCTGACCCTGGGGTTGCTGAGCAGAAACCGCCTGGAGCTACCCCTACCACCGGACAATCTTCCCAGGAGGAGGAACAGGTGCAGCCTGGGGGCCTCCAGCCCCTAGAAGTTGCTTCTCTGTCTTTGCTTTCTCCTCTCCCTCTTTGCCGTCTGCTGTGCTTTCTTGACCCCTCCTGCCCCTCATCTTTTTCCTCTCTCCCAATCTTTTTTCTCTCCTTTCCACTCCTCCCCTCTCTTCCTCATCTGTGGTCTTTTCTCCTTTCTTTTTGCTTTTGTTTCTCTGTCCCACCTTATTTTCCCTCTCCACATATTTCTCATCTGGGAAACCAGTCCTTAACCAAATTCTGTGTTTTGATTTTGAGCAGTTGCCACCATTCCCCCAAGCCGTCCTGATCCTGGCTTTTCTTGGGCCCCTGCCTATTTCCTCACCCCCACACTCTACTCCAACTCCCCGACACACACACACAGACACACACACACAGCCTCCTCGCCCCTCCCCCAGCTCCCCTCCCCTCCCTCAGGCCTCAGCTTTCTCTTGACAGATGGGAGGGCAGTGAGCACTCCCTCTTTAAAACAACATTTAATCGCCGTTTTCTGTTCTTGGACATCAAAGCTGGGGCTTAGGCGCTGTGCTGGGGTCGCGGCGGCGCGGGCGCTGGGGGAGAGGAGGTGAGTGAATAGGGGCTGGGCTGAATGGGCTTTTTCACTTTGTTTTCCCCTCCACGCCGACCAGTGTGGTCTTCAGCATAGAGTGAGCTTCTAGTGACACGAGCTGGAGGGAAAGAGGAAGTGCATCAGGACGGCTCGTCCAATGGACAAGGTAAGGGAAAGATCTTCCCTAATAACTCTCCAGTTAGTGTTTAACCAACCATCTGTTCTAAAAGAAGGGCTGAACTGATGGAAGGAATGCTGTTAGCCTGAGACTCAGGAAGACAACTTCTGCAGGGTCACTCCCTGGCTTCTGGAGGAAAGAGAAGGAGGGCAGTGCTCCAGTGGTACAGAAGTGAGACATAATGGAATCAGGCTTCACCTCCAAGGACACCTATCTAAGCCATTTTAACCCTCGGGATTACCTAGAAAAATATTACAAGTTTGGTTCTAGGCACTCTGCAGAAAGCCAGATTCTTAAGCACCTTCTGAAAAATCTTTTCAAGATATTCTGCCTAGGTAAGTCTGTTGTCTGCATGTCTCCCCACTAAATCTCTCCTCTTTGTTCCTCCCACTAATCCAGACGGTGTGAAGGGAGACCTGCTGATTGACATCGGCTCTGGCCCCACTATCTATCAGCTCCTCTCTGCTTGTGAATCCTTTAAGGAGATCGTCGTCACTGACTACTCAGACCAGAACCTGCAGGAGCTGGAGAAGTGGCTGAAGAAAGAGCCAGAGGCCTTTGACTGGTCCCCAGTGGTGACCTATGTGTGTGATCTTGAAGGGAACAGGTAGAGAAACTGGTGTCTACTTCTTGGCTTTTGAAAACAATGTCTGTGGGTTTGTGTTTTTCAGAGTCAAGGGTCCAGAGAAGGAGGAGAAGTTGAGACAGGCGGTCAAGCAGGTGCTGAAGTGTGATGTGACTCAGAGCCAGCCACTGGGGGCCGTCCCCTTACCCCCGGCTGACTGCGTGCTCAGCACACTGTGTCTGGATGCCGCCTGCCCAGACCTCCCCACCTACTGCAGGGCGCTCAGGAACCTCGGCAGCCTACTGAAGCCAGGGGGCTTCCTGGTGATCATGGATGCGCTCAAGAGCAGCTACTACATGATTGGTGAGCAGAAGTTCTCCAGCCTCCCCCTGGGCCGGGAGGCAGTAGAGGCTGCTGTGAAAGAGGCTGGCTACACAATCGAATGGTTTGAGGTGATCTCGCAAAGTTATTCTTCCACCATGGCCAACAACGAAGGACTTTTCTCCCTGGTGGCGAGGAAGCTGAGCAGACCCCTGTGATGCCTGTGACCTCAATTAAAGCAATTCCTTTGACCTGTCCAGTTGACTTTAGTCCTTGTTTCTAACTGCCAAGTCATGTGCTGAGTAGAGGCTCAGTGGTTGGGGCCCAATGGTTCATCTAGGACGGGACTAGAGAGGTCAGTCTACAAGCAATCCATTGACCACTTACTTGGTGCTGCACACAAATGTTGGTGCTATGGGACCCAAAGATGAGCAATTAGTATTCCAGTCTTCATTGCCTGTGCTTACAAAAGAAGACCTCACTTCCCTAAACATCTAGTTATGGCGGCTCAAGCCCGTACCTGCCTACAGAGAAGTGTCTGCAGTTACTCACTATTAGTTTCCTAAGGGGGCACTGCTGGCTCCTTCTCTCCCAGGAATGGGCTTCTCCTATTCTTTAACTCTTGCCTTCTCCCTGGAGAGGCTACCAAACCCTGGCCTCTGCCGCTGTTCAGGCTGCCATGTGGGTATAGCTGTTTGCTAGACTCCACTCTGGCCTCAGGGGCCAGAGAACAGCTGTCCAGCATTTCTGTTCATCCCAGCAATCCAAAAAAAAATTTTTTTAAGCTACAAAGATCACTCCATTTTCAAATTCAGACTCTGCCACTTATTAGCTGTTTCTCATTAGGCAAGTTATATAACCTTGCAGTGCCTCACTTTCCTCATCTATAAAATGAGATTAAAATAGTCTTTTTATTAAGAGAATTAAAGTGAATTGTGGCCAGGCACTGTGGCTCATGCCTGTAATCCCAGCGCTTTGGGAGGCTGAGGCAGACAGATTGCTTGAGCTCAGAAGTTCGAGACTGGCCTGGGGAACATGCAAAAACCCTGTCTGTATTAAAAATACAAAAAAATTAGCTAGGTGTGGCGGCATATGCCTGTGGTCCCAGCTACTCAGGAGGCTGAAGTGGGAGGATGGCTTGAGCCCGGGAGGCGGAGGTTGCAATGAACTGAGATCGCACCACTGTGTTCCAGACAGAGTGCGATGCTGTCTCGAAAAAAGTAAAATAATAAATAAATAATAAATAAAATAAAATAAAGTGAATTGTTACATGTAAAGGACCTAGAATATTGCATGGTGCTTGATAAAC